ATTTCTCTTGAATATTATTTCATCTAGAATTCTTCACAAGTATTTTTTCTAATATAGTAAATTTTGAGTTTTTAAAAAAGCAGCAAATACTGAATAAAATCTGAAGTGCTCAGCAGAGCTAAAATGAACTAAGTATTTTCCAATAACATTCAACATGAGCAAAGGAATACAAATTTGAAACAAGAAAAGGGCACAAATGTCATCACTGATTTATAAGTAATTAATTTTAAAATATGCATCTATAATGATCTTTTAAAAGGAAACCTTGAGAATGCTGAGGTTCTAATACTAAGCTAGTCTTATGGTTACAGAAAACTTAAATAGCATAACTATTAAGATTTAAACACCAATTTTCTGAAATAAGGCAAAAACGTATTTTCATTACTTGTATTTTCTCCAACGTAAAGTCTATGGGGAAAAAAAGCTGTGAACCACTCCTAAACCCAGAGATCATCTGTTTAAAAATAAGCAGTAAAAAAGTTTCTGCTAAAACCTATGTATACATGTAGAATTCAGGCCTTTCTGTGCTCTTCTATATAAGGTTGCAACCAGAGCAAATTAATGGTGTTCCACAGCAAAGGCACAAAAGCTAGATAAGAATCTTGTTTCACTGCTAGAAATCAGAACTGTAGAAATCACTATAGGCTTTTAAAACGGCAGAATCTTCAAAGAATGAAACCTCTAAAATAGCTAGATTATATCTTATTTTTTCTCAAATGTGAAAAACAGCTCAGGCTTAACCCCAAACAAAACTATCTGAAGCTAAAATGATCAAGTTTATTACAGTCCCCCCAAATATTAAAGAGAGCTCTTAAAAATATAACTTGAATAAGGGCCATGAACTGGTTCAACATGCTTAACAGTGGTTTTATGAATTACAATGAATGCTGCTACTCTCTAAAAATGAATGTATCAAAGAGGAAATAACCTCCTTGGCATGCTTGCAGCTATACAACGTATTTGTTTCACTGCTTTCAACCGCCTGTGCTGGAGGCTCAGAATAAGTCAATGGGAGGAGGATTTCAGTCACAGCAGCAAGCAAGTCTAGTGAACAGATAAGATGACATGCTCAGCAAAATAACAACGAAACCAGAGGTAAGCATTTAATAAACACATATGGAATTAATCTAAAGGTTTTTTTTTTTAATCTTCAAGAATTCTGCTATCATAATCTTTCATTTCTATTCAGCGGTTTAAAAATCAAAATGAAAAATTTACTAATGCTAAAGGAGAGTTTTTAAAAACGTGATTTGTACATTTGATGAACAAATAAATGGTCTAATCTTCCTTTTGGTTTCCCTTTCTTCTCAAGGCAACTGGGAAGGTTAAAAAAATAAACACTACTTAAAACAAAAAAAGAACTGGTTTGAATTTGGCAAATTTAGTGATTAAATTTAGAACACAATTGTTGCAAAGACATACCATGAGAGATGAAATTACTAAACACAATTATTTGGATCCTAGTAATACCTTTTTTTTTCCTTCTCTCAAACTAAAGGAAATCTAAAATGACATTTATATCAGTACTCACAAACCTGATAAGACAAAGCTAATTACATATAAGGATCCCTAGCTGGTAAAACATTTATTTAGACCCTTGTTGGGCTTTGAGTGTTTCTAGGTGGGTGGCCAGCGCATACTAAAAGTTCTATTCTGAACTATTGTGTTTCGACTTTTCTATTCTTCTGTAAGTAAAGGTAAAAAGACATTCAAGGGTCAGGAAACACCTAACTTTTTATTATAACCATTGAAAAAATTAATGTGTCTTCTGTTTCATTAACTGAGCAACATCAGAAATACAGTATATTTGGAGAATTGGCTGCATTGTCACAAATGCACAACAGACTTACTAAGAAGGGAAGGGCTATGAAGTTCAAGTGTTTTTACCACTTTCAGAAATGAATAAAATAATGCAGTCTATGTATTTTGTATCTAGGGGGAACTCTCTGGCATGCAAGTTCAAACACGACTCTACAACTACGGCAGAAAAAGAGAGAGAGAGAAACTAAAAATATATATATATCCTATTTTTTTCACAGCTATCAGTTTCTTTCACTGAGCTTTCCTAAATTTAAGCCTCTAGAAAATAATAAATACTTGGATATCTTACCTACAAACATGGACAGATGTGTGTATGCGCTCATTTTAGAGAACTTGAATTTTTTTTTTTAAAGGAAGGTGTCAACTTTGGCTTTTGAGTGTTTGGCATGGTTACAATGCCTTAAAAAAACAGATGAGCAGCTTAGCTACTAACCATGCTGACCACTGTTCGGAACGGGATTGAATCACAGAAAAACAGCAAATGGCTCTCTCTTACAGAGTGTCTGAACTTCAAAGCACAATTCCTGAGCACATTTTGCAGAGCACCTTTGTTCACGTTATCTCTTCTAACTGGTCTGGATTACAGACAGAATCAATACCAGAGGAAATGAAACAGATTGTTGAGGAACAGGGAAATAAACTGCACTGGGCAGCTCTTCTGATACTCATGGTGATAATACCCACAATTGGTGGAAATACCCTTGTTATTCTGGCTGTTTCACTGGAGAAGAAGCTGCAGTATGCTACTAATTACTTTCTAATGTCCTTGGCGGTGGCTGATTTGCTGGTTGGATTGTTTGTGATGCCAATTGCCCTCTTGACAATAATGTTTGGTAAGTATTTCACTTTGTTTGTGCCATCAAACTAAAATGTTTGTCTTGTTTTTGTTTCTTTCAGAGGCTATGTGGCCCCTCCCACTTGTTCTATGTCCTGCCTGGTTATTTCTTGACGTTCTCTTTTCAACCGCATCCATCATGCATCTCTGTGCCATTTCAGTGGATCGTTACATAGCCATCAAAAAGCCAATCCAGGCCAATCAATATAACTCACGGGCTACAGCATTCATCAAGATTACAGTGGTGTGGTTAATTTCAATAGGTATGTAGAGAATGCCAGAGTGTGGGTGGTATGACTCAATTTATCTTGTTTTCCTCTTCCTTAGGCATTGCCATTCCAGTCCCTATTAAAGGGATAGAGACTGATGTGGACAACCCAAACAATATCACTTGTGTGCTGACAAAGGAACGTTTTGGCGATTTCATGCTCTTTGGCTCACTGGCTGCCTTCTTCACACCTCTTGCAATTATGATTGTCACCTACTTTCTCACTATCCATGCTTTACAGAAGAAGGCTTACTTAGTCAAAAACAAGCCACCTCAACGCCTAACATGGTTGACTGTGTCTACAGTTTTCCAAAGGGATGAAACACCTTGCTCGTCACCGGAAAAGGTGGCAATGCTGGATGGTTCTCGAAAGGACAAGGCTCTGCCCAACTCAGGTGATGAAACACTTATGCGAAGAACATCCACAATTGGGAAAAAGTCAGTGCAGACCATTTCCAACGAACAGAGAGCCTCAAAGGTCCTAGGGATTGTGTTTTTCCTCTTTTTGCTTATGTGGTGTCCCTTCTTTATTACAAATATAACTTTAGTTTTATGTGATTCCTGTAACCAAACTACTCTCCAAATGCTCCTGGAGATATTTGTGTGGATAGGCTATGTTTCCTCAGGAGTGAATCCTTTGGTCTACACCCTCTTCAATAAGACATTTCGGGATGCATTTGGCCGATATATCACCTGCAATTACCGGGCCACAAAGTCAGTAAAAACTCTCAGAAAACGCTCCAGTAAGATCTACTTCCGGAATCCAATGGCAGAGAACTCTAAGTTTTTCAAGAAACATGGAATTCGAAATGGGATTAACCCTGCCATGTACCAGAGTCCAATGAGGCTCCGAAGTTCAACCATTCAGTCTTCATCAATCATTCTACTAGATACGCTTCTCCTCACTGAAAATGAAGGTGACAAAACTGAAGAGCAAGTTAGTTATGTATAGCAGAACTGGCAGTTGTCATCAAACATAATGATGAGTAAGATGATGAATGAGATGTAAATGTGCCAAGAATATATTATATAAAGAATTTTATGTCATATATCAAATCATCTCTTTAACCTAAGATGTAAGTATTAAGAATATCTAATTTTCCTAATTTGGACAAGATTATTCCATGAGGAAAATAATTTTATATAGCTACAAATGAAAACAATCCAGCACTCTGGTTAAATTTTAAGGTATTCGAATGAAATAAAGTCAAATCAATAAATTTCAGGCTTTAAAAAGAACCACTGTCATCATAAAATTTATTTGGTTTCTA